CATCTTTAAAGCCGTAAAGATTCTGTAATTTGCAAAAATCATGTAGTGATTTTTTATCATTGTGGCCATCCTTTCCTCTTCCCACTACTGTCCTTCCAGTTACTAAATCTGTTATTCAGCCTTTGTCTGTGTCTCTACATCTATGCTGCTACTTTGAGTCCAAGCCACTATCTTCTTTTGCCTAAGCTCATTCTCTTGTTATTCTCCCTCTCCAATACATTTTCCCCATAAAGCAACCAAAGTGAACATTTTGAAACACATTTGTCACCTCCCTGGCTTAGAACCCTACAGTGTGTTTCTCTTGTCCTTGGGACATCATCCAAAATCCTTAGCCTCTACAAGAGTAGGGCCGTCTCTATTTTCTTCTCCAATATATGTCCACTCTCAGTATTTGCCAGCACATAGTAGGTTCTTACCAGAAGATGGGACTGTATTAGGCTAACAATAAGAGTTTACACTGTTTTCTTAGTGTTGGATCTTTAGGTGTGGGATAGGCATTTAATGTGGGAAGTGGGTGGGAATGGTTTGCTCCTACTTCCCACAGAATGCCATACTGGGTAGTGTTGAACCATCCCACAGAATGCCATATTCGGTAGTGTTGAACCATCCCACAGAATGCCATATTGGGTAGTGTTGAACCATGCATGAAAACTGGCAACTGGCCCAGGTACATGCACTAATACATGAATTATTTTTATCTTTGCCTTTGCCTTACAGCTAGAAAAAACATTATATGGCTGGGTAGATTTTCAGTCTCTCCAGAACTAAGGAAGAAACCCAAGGCTTTAAAAAATTCTTACCAGTTTATTTATTGCTTTACAGCCTATTCAAATTGTTATGTATCTTGACTCATTGCTTAGCTTTTTGGCCAATAGGATTTCAGGATGCAATGCACTAATATAAACTCTTGGATTGGTTTAACTACCTCTGATGTCATAATTTCCCCATTTGGATGTCATAATTTTCTTGAAATCACATGGTACCAATCACAAGTCTTGTTATTTTGTTTCATTATGAGAAAGATAATCTACTAAATATTAAAATACTGGAAGGAGCAAGATAGCTTTGATCCAGGGAGACCTTTTCCATTTATGTGCTTTAGTAATCTGCCGCCAACAAGCTATCTTCTTTATGTTCTTCTACAACTGATGTTGTTTTGTTTTCTCATGTTTGTCTCTTAATAGACAAATGGAGGCATGAGCTTCCTTAGAATTACCCCTTCGACGCATAGTTCTGTTTCATCTGGACTTTTGAGGCTTAGTATCTTTCTACTACTTAGCTTTCCTGACTCAAACGGAAAAGCCATTTGGACAGCTCACCTGAATATAACATTTCAGGTTGGAAATGAGATCACATCGGAATTAGGAGAGAGTGGAGTGTTCGGGAATCATTCTCCTCTGGAAAGGGTGTCTGGTGTGGTGGCACTTCCTGAAGGATGGAATCAGAATGCCTGTCATCCTTTGACCAATTTCAGCAGGCCCAAACAGGCAGACTCATGGCTGGCCCTCATCGAACGTGGAGGCTGTACTTTTACACATAAAATCAACGTGGCAGCAGAGAAGGGAGCAAATGGGGTGATCATCTACAACTATCAAGGTACGGGCAGTAAAGTATTTCCCATGTCTCACCAGGGGACGGAAAATATAGTCGCGGTGATGATAAGCAACCTGAAAGGCATGGAAATTTTGCACTCGATTCAGAAAGGAGTCTATGTGACAGTCATCATTGAAGTGGGGAGAATGCACATGCAGTGGGTGAGCCATTACATCATGTATCTATTTACCTTCCTGGCTGCCACAATTGCCTACTTTTACTTAGATTGCGTCTGGAGACTTACACCTAGAGTGCCCAATTCTTTCACCAGGAGGCGAAGTCAAATAAAGACAGATGTGAAGAAAGCTATTGACCAGCTTCAACTGCGAGTTCTCAAAGAAGGGGATGAGGAATTAGACCTAAATGAAGACAACTGTGTTGTTTGCTTTGACACATACAAACCCCAAGATGTAGTACGCATTTTAACTTGCAAACATTTTTTCCATAAGGCATGCATTGACCCCTGGCTTTTAGCCCATAGGACATGTCCCATGTGCAAGTGTGACATCCTGAAAACTTAAGAAATCTGGAGAATTTTCTGAAGATGTAACCAGATCTTTCCAAATACAAAGATTAGATAAATTGTCTTATTGTACTTTATGTAGAGAGAAAATTTCAGCTTCTCTACCCAAGTATGAACAAGGGTGAAATTTGTGTTTTAAAAATAAAACTCCTTATCATGCCCAGCTATTTGAACTTCTTGTCTTTCTAATCAGTT